CCTGCTCTAACCTGGAGCGTACTCCAGAAGAGATGCCTCACAGGGTTCTAGAATGTACGCAGGCCTGGAGCCCAGGGCTGATTCTGTCACTCTCTATTTTGCTTCATTTTCCCCTTCCTTCAGTATTTATATATGGGGACACCGAAGCCCAAAGAAGCAAGGTGACTTGCCCAAGATTACTCTAGGGCAGGAGCTAGCACTAGATCCTAAGTGTCCAGGTTCGTGGTGTGGGCCCTTTGCCCTGTCTTTGGTATGACCAGATTTACCCTGAGTCCCAAGGGGAATGACCAGGGGACCCCTGCCAGGCTCACCACCAATCCCAGAATTGCTGTAGGCAAGAGGCAGTGCCAGGTTTTAGAACAAACACCCCATTTACACAACAGGCCACAAACACATGCAACTCATTAGCTCCCATTAGGGAGAGACAGTAATTCAGAATGGATTAGGTTTCTTGAAGCTGAACCCATATTGGCCCTGAAATCTTAGTGAGGGGTTCTCTCCGCCCCGCCCCCTCTCCCAGAAGCCTGGGTTCCGAATGGGTTCTGCAGTGAGGCCTCTAGAGTCTCCACAGCAAAGGGCAGAATAATGTGATTGGGGATATAGAGTGCCAAGGCTGAGCTAAAGAAAGGGCAAGGCTTGGAATTGAACCCAGGAAGCTTCCTGGAGGAGGAGGCGGGGCTGGCTTGGTAGAACAAAGGGAGGGGTGGATTTTCTTGCTGGTGAAAAGAGATTGAGTGGGAGGTTCAGGGAAGAGTGCAAACATCCTTCCCCTCTCTCCCCCTAGCCCTGGGGCTCCTTCTCTGCTCCTTCCCGGCCGGGTTTGGGGGCGCTCGGGAGGGTGACGGCAGGGTCCTCGAGGCCCAGCCCGGCGGTGGGGGCGCGGCCGGCAGGAGCTCCCTCCCTGCTCCAGGAGCCGGCTGAGCGCGCCCCGCGGGGGGCTCCGCAGCCCTTACAAGGAATTTGGTGGCGCTTGGGGTGGCCCCGCCCGCCAGGCTCCACCGGCCCCTCCTCCCCGCGGGGTGGCAGCCCGCTGGACGCGGGGCCGAGGGCGCGGACGCCGACGGGTCCGGGGCCGCGCGCTCCAGGGAAGCCTGCATCCCGCTCCCCTGGGCCCCGACGGGCGGGCGCACTGCGCGGGGCCCACCGGCCGCAGACCTGCGTGGCCGTCCAGGGCGTCGCCATGTCCTCGGTGTTTGGAAAACCCCGCGCGGGCAGCGGGCCTCAGAGCGCGCCCCTCGAGGTCAACCTGGCCATCCTGGGGCGCCGCGGGGCTGGCAAGTCTGGTGAGTGGCGCCGGGGAGCCTGAGCCGCCAAGAGATGGAGCCAACCTCTTTCTGCTTCTTGCAGCCCTGACCGTGAAGTTTCTGACCAAGAGGTTTATCAGTGAATATGACCCCAACTTGGGTAAGAAACTACTCCCCGTACCTTCTGCTGCCGTGTCTGACCTGGCTAACCATCTGTGTTGTAGAGGACACCTACAGCTCCGAGGAGACTGTGGACCACCAGCCTGTCCACCTGAGGGTCATGGACACTGCAGACCTGGTAACATTACCTCCATTACCTATGCACTGCTGCCCCCCGGCGGGGCTTCTCACCTTCACCCCAGGACACCCCCAGGAACTGCGAGCGCTACCTGAACTGGGCCCATGCCTTCCTGGTGGTGTACAGCGTCGACAGCCGCCAGAGCTTTGATAGCAGCAGCAGCTACCTGGAGCTGCTTGCCTTGCACGCGAAGGAGACACAGCGCAGCATCCCTGCCCTGCTGCTGGGCAACAAGCTGGACATGGCTCAGTACAGGTGAGCACAGCCTGCTTGGCCGTTATCTCCAGTAATAACTCCCATGTGTCTGTCCTCTCTCCAGATTGGTTTTATTCAAGGTACCCCTAGACTTCCTGGCCATAGTGGAGGGACCCAGCGGTGGTAAGCTGTCTGCCTAGAGATTCTGACTGGGTCGTAGGGGGAACAGGTCTGCTGTACCCATGGACAGCCACTCATCTCTGAGTTGACTTTGCTGAGGTGCATGTGTGCTGATAGGGTGAGAGGGGCAAGCTCGCCTTCTGAATGGCTACACTCCTCCAGGTCATGCCTGCTTCCTGTCCAGGGCCAGGGGGTGGTAATCAGGGACTGTTGCTGTTTTTTGTTTGTTTGTTTGTTTGTTTTTAACAGCTTGGGGTTCTCGAAGGACACTGAAGGCTGAATTTTGCTGTCCCAAAGGGTGGACAGCAATGACCCCTAAGTGACCCCTCTCTAGATTTCCCTCTGGGAAGGCAGGGCCTCTACCCCACAGAGACCACCCCATCCCCCCAGGACCAGCTCCTCACCTGCTTGCCTGGATGCTTCTTCCCAGGAGGACCATGCTTATAATGACCACCACAGCTGCCAGGGCAAGGATGGAATGATTCCAGGGAGATGCTGGGGAAGGACACACAGGACAGAGCCCTGAGGAATGGCCAGGCACCTCTCAAGCCCGCTAACAGCTGGGGCCTGGGCTCAGACCCAGCTTACAGCATCAACTGTCCTTTGCGTGGAGACCCTAATCAAAGATGGGCCCCTTGCCCTGGGGCACTCCCAGTCTAACAGGTGGGAGGGTGGAAGACAGTCTCTACTCTGGAGAAGCCCTAATCTAATGGAGGAGACAGTACTGCAGTTAAATAATAGTGGGGCAACAGGGGTGAAGGGCAGAGGCCTACGGAGGGCAGGAGACAGGTGGGCCAAGATAAACTTCACAATCTTCAGTTTTGCCAGCCTGGGCTGGACCTGCGGAGCACAAGGAAAAGAAAGAAGGCTGGGCTCAGTGGCTCACGCCTATAATCCCAGCACTTTGGGAAGCCGAGTCAGGTGGATCACCTGAGGTCGGGAGTTCAAGACCAGCCTGGCCAACATGGTGAAATGCTGTCTCTACTAAAAATACAAAAATTAGCTGGGTGTGGTGGCATACACTGTAATCCCAGCTACTCAGGAGACTGAGGCATGAGAATCACTTGAATCCAGGAGGCAGAGCTTGCAGTGAGCCAAGATTGCACCACTGCACTCCAGCCTGGGCAACAGAGTGACCCTGCCTCAAAAAAAAGGCAAAAAAAAAAAAAAAAAGAAGAAGAAGAAGAAAGAAAAAAAAAGGAAAGAAAGAAGGCAGGGAGAAGGGTGGAAGGAATGGCAACTGCCCACAGATAATACATGAAGTGACTAAACTGAATGTGGCTACTCAAGATTTGTCCATGCTGTACCCAAATGAAGCAGGGTCCAGCCTCAGAGCTCTTGCATTTGCTGTCCTCCCTCCAGGAATGTTCCTCCCCCAAATAATTTGCATACCTAATTATTTCCTTAGTTTCCTGCAAGTCACCTTCCTGATGATAAAAATGTCACCTTTTTAGTGAGGCCTTCCTTGACCACATTACTGCCCTTGCTGCATACTTCCTATTCTCTTTCTCTGTTTAATTTTTCTTTTTATTACTCATCACCAACGCACTATGCGTTTTAGTTGTTTATTTTTAATCCCCACTAGAATGTACATTCCATGAAGGCAGAGATTTTTGTGTTTTATTCACTATTGTCGCCCCAGTGCTGAGAACAGTGTCTGGTACAGAGTAGGAGCTTAATAAATGTGATGATTGGAGGGCTGCATAAATAAGCGACCACACCCTGAGAAAAGGAAGGGGCGGTCCAGCCAGACCCCTCTGGGTACTGAGACACCCCGACTGATTCCCTGTCTTGGAGGAAATGTACCGCCTGACCTGGAGGGGACGACAGTGTCAGGACCTTCAGCCAAACTCTGCTCTGTGTTGAGGGGCACACCCCCACCCCTGCCGTCAATCTCTCACCACTTACCATCTTCCACACGAAAAAACCAAAGCATCTCTTCCAGCAGCTCCTGGGGTACCACAGTACCGGCTGGGTCTCCGGGAGCCCCCTCACTGTGCTCCATGCCCCTGCTCCTGGTAGCGTGTGCAACGAGGTCCTTAGACCCCTTAGCCCCAGCAGCCCTCCTGGCCTCCTCGGTTCTGGCCCCTGGGCAGAGAAGCCGTGAAGACCCCTGGAAACAAAGCAGACAGCATGACTGGATATCCCACCCGAGTTTGATCTCCCTCTGTGCCCAAATCCAGATCTCCTCTGGCCCAAAGTTATGGGACAAAAACGACCCGAACGAACCCAGGAGCACGTGGAGCCTGGAGGGGCAGAGACTGGAAGTGGGAGTGACTCAAATATTTATTAAAAGCCATCGCATGTGTGGAGGAGCACTGTTCTGGGAGTGAGGAGGACTGAGCCACTGGCGAGTTCTGGGACCCTTGCAAAGGACATCTCGGGTCTTCGCCTGCCTGTTCAGCGTCCGCACCTGGCTTCTACGAGCCCACAGCGCGCCCACGCGTTGCCATAGCAACTTGTCCCTTGGGTGTCATGCGGTAGCCAATCACAGGCCTGTGTTTCCCCACATGTCAAAGGCTGGGCCTATCACGCCTCTCTCCTGGGGATTGGCACGCCTACGACACAGAGAGGAGAAAAGGGAAAAGTGCCGGAGGGAAAGGCAGCTGCCGGCTCCTGATGCTGAGAGGGCACCCCCTGCCCCGACCCCGAGAGCTTTTTTTTTCTTTTTCTTTTTTTTTTGGACAAGTTAGCAGAATTGGTTTCTGTTATTTGCAAGGGAAGAACTTGAATCCATGCTCTCTGGATAAATCCCTTACTTCGTGTAGGCCTATTTCCATCCCAACTATTAATAATAAACTGAACCTCAGTCAATCTCAAAACAGTCAGACATTTTGACGTCTTCTTGTACTAA